CCATGTGGTCTCTTCACTGTTCTCCATCACAACTTTGGCTTTCAGATGACTTTAGCTTTGCTATTCCTTTATTTTGTCCTGGCATGTATTGAAAGAGAAGTTAAAAAAAAAAAAAGACAGGGCACTGAAAGAGAGAGAGAGAGAGAAAGAATGGTAAGAAAAGACAGAAGGGATGGAAAAAGGAAGAAGGAAAGGGAGGGGGAAAGGAGAGGGAGGAAAGCAGGGAGGGAGGAATAAAGAAAAGGGAGGGAAGGAAGGAGAGAGGAAAGGAGGGAACAAAGGTGGGAAGGGTAAAGAGGGAAGAAGAGAGAAAGGGTCGTAGATCGCATTTCCTTGCTTACTCATAGACAGGACTCGTATTAGCCCATTTCACACCGCTATAAAGAACTGAGTAATTTATTAAAAAAAAAAAAAAGATAGGTTTAATTGACTCACAGTTCCGCAGGGTTGGGGAGGCCTGAGGAAACTTACAATCATGGCAGAAGGCAAAGAGGAAGTAGGCACATCTTACATGGCAGCAGGAGAGAGAGAGAAGAGGGAAGCACCATTTTTAAACCATCAGATTTCATGAGAACTCACTCACTATTACAAGAACAGCATGGGAGAAACTGCCTCCTCGATCTAATCACCTCCCACCAGATCCCTCCCTTGACATGTGGGGATTACAATTAGAGATGAGATTTGGGTGGAGACACAGAGCCAAATCGCATCAGGACTCCAGCAATTCTTTCTCTCACCTAATCTATCTCTTATTCCCCTCTATTGCATCTATACCAACTAAAAGAAAAACACTTATTGGACACACAAGAGCTCTCATCTTTTGCATTTGCCCAGCTTTTCAGGGAAACCCTATGAAAGGGGTGCTACACAGTCCCCACATCCTACCACCCTTCTTTCCCTCACTGCCACTCAAACCTGACTTCTGTCAATAGGGTCACAATGCCTTCTGCATGACCTCACTAAGCTCTGCCTCTGCCCATTGATATGACCCCTAATTATGTGGTCACTGGAGCTGCTTTCAGGTGTCCTTGTCCCAAGGGACATACAGCACACAGCCTGTGGAGGGTGGAGGAACCAACTGCAAGGTGGGTTTCCAGTAGGGCCAACTGGTTTTAAAGTGCAATATTTGGTTTTCTATTCCTGTGTTAGTTTCCCAGCTGAATTCAAACTCATTCCCAGATCACTTGTCCTCCTCAATTGATGTACACTGAAGAAAGAGCCACCTTCAGGCTGTAAGGTCATCGTATAATCCTGACCACTCATTTCCCATCATGACACTGCTGTTCCTTCTCTTTCTCCTTCTTGGATGTCTGATACAAACAGCCTCAGGTAAGCTACAAGTCCACCTGGAGGATGATGAATGGTGTCTCACATGTTCTTTCTCCAACCTCAGCTTTTCTTAGTGCCTAAAGTGTCTGCAAGTGGAAATCCAGAGGAAGACAGAGAGAAACTGAGTTCCTGACAATGCATTCACTAGTGAGTAGGGGATGCCTCTTTCTACTGAAATTCTGTCTAAACTAAAATGTCTGTGATGTTTTAGAAGAAAGTGACTTTTGAAGATGTAGCTATTGACTTCACCCAGGAAGAGTGGGCCATGATGGACACATCCAAGAGAAAGCTGTACAGAGATGTGATGCTGGAAAATATCAGTCACCTGGTGTCCCTCAGTGAGTCCCTCAACATTCATGTACATATGTAGACTCAAAACACATGTATTCTTTCCACTAACAGGGTACCAGATAAGCAAAGCCTATATAATTTTGCAGCTGGAGCAAGGAAAAGAGCTGTGGCGGGAAGGAAGAGTATTTCTTCAAGACCAGAATCCAAGTAAGCAACAGGGTCCTGTGCTCTAATAGGAGCAATGTAACAATTTATTTTTCAATTATTTCAGACAGGGAAAGTGCCCTTAAGAAAACACACATGATATCCATGCATCCTATCATCAGAAAAGACGCATCCACCAGTATGACAATGGTAAGTTTTATAGCTGTGTACACCAGTCATCTAGTGTAATTCTGGGTTCCTGCTTTCCTTCCAGGAAATCCCACTTCCAACTGGATGTCTGGATGAACTACTGAAAGCTGCTGAGTGTCCTGCAGCAGGTGAGCTGTGGCCAGAGCCCAAGGATGAAGGGCTGCTTCCTGTGGTCATTATCTTTTATCCCAGGCCATTTCCAATCCAGCGGAAGACCTTCTAGAAGAGATGATGGTGGGAGAGTGCTGACATACTATGTGAAGCTACTATTTGGAGTTGGACACGAGTGCATGTGTCCTTGTGCCACAACGGGAATGTGAGCTGGATGACAAATGGAGATTTGGACTTGGAAGACTGACTGGTCCCTTTATTTCCTGTAGCTTGACTACAACACAAATGAATCCACTCAAATGTTGGCAAGTGGAGCAGAGTCCCAGAACAGGTAAGGCACTTTCCCTGCTTTTTCTTAAGATCGTCTGGCAGGACCAGAGCCTTACCTTTCCCAGTCTGCAATCTCTACAGGTACAGAAACACCCCCAGTTCAAGGATCTTCACACCTGGATTTAGGCCTACTCCTGCAACTACCCCAGGTAAGTTTCCTTGTTCTTCAATGGCAAAGTTTTCCCCTTACAATTATCCCATATTTGGCCACAGGGGGTAATATTGAGTTCCAGAAGGCAAGGATTAACATTCAGAAAATAGGAAAAACAACCTGCAGGTAAGCATGTGCACACATTGGGACTCTATGGATAATAGAGTTACTGTGAATTATTATATTGTAGCTACTTACACCAAGATGAAGATAATTTATTAGTTCAGGAAGAATCTGCATTCTGAAGACAAATAGAAGTTCCAGCTACAGATGGGCAGACACATGCCCTCTCAATTCCTGATGGACCTCCTAGTGCCTTCTGGACCTAAGGGGCCTCCCTCAATGTTCCAAGATGCCACCAAGGCAGGGATCAGCTCGTGCATTCCTGAGAACATCCCGGATGAAGTGAGGCTCTGGAAAAATGCAAGAGTTTCCACATAATCCCAAAAAACACTACAGGTGAACTGGATGCCACAGAAAGAGGAGTGGTCTTTGTCACAACGAAATCAACAAAATTATTTCGAAGTCAATTAGGAAACTCAGAAATCACTCTTGCTACCATTAAGAGGAAGAACAGGAGCCTGTGAATGGCATCCCTGGCCTACCTGAGACTCCAAAGATATTTCTCTGTGGCTTCTGACAGCAGAAATCTCTGTGATTTTCAGAAAGGTAGGGACAGCTCCTGCCAGCCCATCCTTCTGCAGAATGTGTCCCAGCAGATCAGTGGCATGGAACCATCATGGACAGCACAAAGGCTCAAGGGCAGCATCCCAGGCCGGCCTGTGACTCTAGATAAGTTCTGAGTCCCCATGGGGGCTCAGGAAAGGTTAGTGATGACCTGGAAAGAAGGGACAGGCTGAAACCGCCCCTAAGCAATCTGCAGGATTCCAACTTCAGCAGGAAGCCAAGGACCAGCTATTACCACACCTGCGCCCCCTGAAAACGCTGGATACAATCCCACTCTGCAGAAAGTTCCACATAGAAGTGGCTGGGAATTTTGCCTTCTAGACTGCATTTTACACTGCCTCTGGACATGTGATGAGAAATTTAACATTGGTGTATCTAACTCTGACATTTTTCACGAAGTGATTTTTTAAAATATGGTAAAAAAGACAAAATATAATTCAAACATATGCATTATATGTCAAAGTATGCTTCGCTGGCATCAAGTAGACTCACCTTGAGATACAATCTTGGACAACCTCCATCTTCAGAATATCTAGTTTTTCAAACCAAAACTCTCCAACCAAAAATCAATAACATCAAAAGTTTGCAACTACAAGCCGACGGAAAATAAATACATGAATTCTACCACAGTGAATTGGACTGCACTGGGAAACACAGATGAAGAAAGCCAACACCGCTTTGTCCTTCAGTACCTGGCTCCCTTTTCAGCTCGTCTTGCGACTCCAGGCATTATGCCTGAAAAGTCTCCTGGACGCCTGTGAGGCTCTAATTCCCTGGGACCCATTGTCATGTCTCTGGATTTGCGAAGATTAACCGGACCTTCTGTGGAACTCCCGTGTCCCTCAACTTTTGTGACATGTCCCCTAATTCTGCCCATGGTCATCTGCACCTGCACGACTTAGGGTCCATGTTCCTTGGACGGGAAGAGACAGGCAGGAGTCGGAATGATGAACCAGCACACTGGGGCATTTTCTCATGTAGCCCAAGTGACCCCATGGTCTTCTTGAGCTTTGGAACCAGTCGCGTCCCCCTTGACACTGCACCCGACTCCCAGTTTCTCAATCTTGTTGGCCCTCCGGCGATCTCCCGTTGGATGAATTGCATCTGCTGAAACTCGAGTCCCCTTTGATTTGTGCTTCATTAATTATTCATGATTCAGGTTGGAAGGCCTGCTGACGACCCCCTGTGGCCGTTTTCCGAGCTTTCCGGTCACATCGTTTCCTTCCACCCTCTTTGGTTCCTTGTGGTCCTGCTCCTTCTGCTGTCAGAGGAGCAGAGAGTTGATCTTATTGATTCTGGATACGGATACTTTGTAGGTGATCTGGATAATCAAGATAACGACCCTCAAAAGCGGCGGAAAGGGAGCAGCCATTTGGTGTGTCTCAGCAAATCCCGCTGAGTTCCGAGGCCGCCTAGGTATGCAATCCTGCTGAGAGTTGTTCCCAGGTCAGAGAATGGAGAGAGCCTGTGCATGATGGGATATCCCTGCCTAGATCTTTCAGTGAGTCTCTACCTCAGCTACTCTTAGGATCAGGGGGAGAACCATGGAAAGGCCCGGTGTCAGACATCCGGAAAGAAGAGGGATGAATGTTTCACCTCTGAAGTACATCCCAAATGTGGGAGTTAACTTCAGCTTTGCTGGGGTCTACTTGGCCAGCGAAACTCTGCCTGGTTCATTCGCACATCCGGAAGCCACTTCACGGGGAGCCGTCGCAACCGGAACCACACACTTGGCATCGGCGGTTGAGCCAAATGGGGACTCGTGGTGCAAGCAACGCTCCCCACGTGTTAGCGTGCGTGAGATTCAATTGGCGGAATTTTACTAGGTGCGTGTTGGTAGAGCGGGGCTGAGGTTTTCTTGCTCCTGTGGATGTATAGGAAGTCAAAGGTCCTGCCCAGCCCTGCGGTCCCCTCAGTCAACTCTGTTTCGGAGACATAACGATTTGGATTGCTAACAAGTCAAGAAATGTTCAAGTCCTTGGATGTAGGGAAAAGAAAGAGAGATCAGACTGTCACTGTGTCTATGTCGAAAGGGAAGACATAAGAGACTCTATTTTGAAAAGGACCTGTACTTTAAACAATTGCTTTGCTGAGATGTTGTTCATTTGTAGCTTTGCCCCAGCCACTTTGCCCCAGCCGCTTTGACCCAACTTGGAGCACACAAAAACCTATGTTGTATAAAATCAAGGTTTAAGGGATCTAGGGCTGTGCAGGACGTGCCTTGTTAACCAAATGTTTACAAGCAGTATACTTTGTAAAAGTCATTGCCATTCTCTAGTCTCAATAAACCAGGGACACAATGCACCGTGGAAAGCCGCAGGGACCTCTGCCCTTGAAAGCAGGGTATTGTCCAAAGTTTCTCCCCATGCGACAGTCTGAAATATGGCCTCGTGGGATGAGAAAGACCTGACTGTCCCCCAGCCTGACACCCGTAAAGCGTCTGTGCTGAGGTGTATTAGTCAAAGAGGAAAGCCTCTTGCAGTTGACATGGAGGAAGGCCACTGTCTCCTGCTTGCCCCTGGGAACTGAATGTCTCGGTGTAAAACCCGATCGTACATTTGTTCAACTCTGAGCTAGGAGAAAAGCTGCCCTGTGGCGGGAGGCGAGACATGTTGGCAGTAATGCTGCCTTCTTATTCTTTACTCCGCTGAGATGTTTGGGTGGAGAGAGACATAAATCTGGCCTACGTGCACGTCCAGGCATAGTACCTTCCCTTGAACTTAATTATGATATAGATTCTTTTGCTCACATGTTTTTTGTTGACCTCCTTATTATCACCCTGCTCTCCTAGTATATTCCTTTTTGCTGAAATAATGAAAATCATAATCAATAAAAACTGAGGGAACTCAGAGGTCGGTGCAGGTCCTTGGTGTGCTGAGTGCCGGTCCCCTGGACCCACTGTTGTTTCCCTATACTTTGTCTCTGTGTCTTATTTCTCTTCTCCGT